GTGAGAAGCAGTATAGCTAATGGTTAGAAGCAGGTTTGCTGGAGCCAGGCTGCCTGGGTTCAAAGCCCACCTCTGCTGCCTGTTAGCTTGTCAGCTGCACAACCACGGGGTGCTTTCGAGCCTTGTGTGCCTTTGTTTCCCCATGCACTTCATGAGGCTGTTGCAGAAATTAAACGAGTTAATATATAGTCAGCAGCTCTGAACACTGCTTGACTGAGTCAGCCCTACCTAACGTTTAATTTAAGGGATGTGGCCCTGGGTTCCCAAAGGGAGCGGCCACTCTATTCACAAACATAAAAGCAGTAAAGGCTCCATCCTCATCAACCTTCTCCTCAGTTGGACCCCACAGGACTGTCTCTCGCAACTGTTCCCTGGGCTCTCCTAAGGCACTGCGCGGAACCAGCTGCACCTCTTTTGCCTTAGATCAGGCTTTCCCTTCTCCGCCCGTTTTGGGATTTAACAAGCACGAGAAAGCAGGGCTGCAGGGAAGCCGCGAGGGCCTCCTCACCACGGCCCGGGATCAAGTCCCACGCGCGAGGCCGGGGTAGGGGCGTCATCTGCTCCACACCCAGAGGCTGGGCACGCCCCGCACGCGCGGCTTCCTCCTCCTTTGCGGGGCTCGCCGCGACCCAGGACCCCCAGACTCCCGGATCCCCTAGACCCTCTGGACTCCTAAGCCCCGCAACTCCCAAATCCCAAGACCCCGGACCCTCCAACCCTGGCCCAGGGCGCGTGGCTGGGGGCCTGAACCCGCTCCAGAAACCCGCAGGGCAGTCTGTCGGAAACCCCCGCTTTACTCAGCAGGAATTTAGTCTCCGCGCTCCCCCTAAAACCCGGGCGTCCTCTCCTCTGTACCCTCGCTCCTGAGGCCCTCACACGCCCTCCGTGGCTGACCTCCAAGCCGGGCGGGTGCGCTGTGCGACGCGGAAAGCGCCGTAGAGCACGCAGAACACGATTGGCTGAGCTCCCGGAAGTGACGTACCTCAACCGCCCGACAGTGGAAGTCCCACCTGCGCCCGACGGCGGAAGTTCCGGGAGTGCCAAGTACCCGCGTGCATACGGCTGCCGGCATGGCACATTACAACTTCAAGAAAATTACGGTGGTGCCGTCCGCCAAGGTAGGCGGCCCCGGGAGGGCCACTGCAACTTTCGCGTTCTCCTCAGCTGGGTCCCCGGGGAGGGTCCGGGCCTGTAGCCGTGGGAGAGCGGTCGCCTTCCGCTCGCCCATCCCCCGCTCCTGGGCCTGACCGTCTGGCCGCGTACTCGGGATCATTTCCCCTCCCCCAGCAGAATCCGGGGTCCACCAGAGATCGGATCCCCCAGAGACCGGGGTCCACCTAAGACCGTGGTCCACCCAAAGACTGAGGGCCCCCAGAGATGGGGGTACACCCAGAGTTGGGTTCCCTGGAGGGGCCCCGGGTGACGATGTGGGCGAGTGGAGGGGGACCCCGACATGTGAGGGAGGAAGCGTTCCGTGGTCCGTGATGAGCCTTCGGATTCTGGGTTTGGCGTAGCCCCCTCCCCTCTCAGGAATCCTGGGTTCGTTGTTCTCGTGATTTAACGTTTCATAAATGTAATTATGTTTTATTTTCTTTAATTGCAGGACTTCATAGACCTCACGTTGTCGAAGACTCAACGAAAGACTCCAACCGTTATTCATAAACATTACCAAATACATCGCATTAGACATTTTTACATGAGAAAAGTCAAATTTACTCAACAGAATTACCATGATAGACTTTCACAAATTCTAACAGATTTCCCCAAATTGGATGTAAGTGACTTAGGGGACTTCTGTGGTTATGTAAGTGACCGTGGTGTGCTTTTGTTTGTTACAGGATATTCATCCGTTCTATGCTGATTTGATGAATATTCTCTACGACAAGGATCATTACAAGTTGGCTCTGGGGCAAATAAATATTGCCAAAAATTTAGTGGACAAGTAAGGTACTTTTTTCTGTAGTGTCTTTTAAGGTGGAAAAAATAATATTTTTTATTTTTTACAGTGTTGCTAAAGATTATGTGCGACTGATGAAGTATGGCGACTCTCTCTACCGCTGCAAACAGCTGAAGCGTGCGGCCCTGGGACGGATGTGCACAGTGATCAAGAGGCAGAAGCAGAGTTTGGAGTATTTGGAGCAAGGTGCTTGTCACGCATCCGCGGGAACCGTGCTATTTCTTAATTTTTCAATTTGAACTTTTCCTAGTGCGTCAGCATTTATCCCGTTTGCCAACCATTGATCCGAATACCAGGACCCTGCTTTTGTGTGGGTACCCAAATGTTGGGAAGTCCAGCTTCATCAACAAGGTTGGTCTGGTTTTTATCGTAAAGCAAATCATGAGGTGATTCTGAAAGTTCTCACTTGTTCCAGGTGACGAGAGCAGACGTGGATGTCCAGCCCTATGCGTTCACAACCAAGTCTCTGTTTGTTGGGCACATGGATTATAAGTATCTACGTTGGCAGGTGAGAGTCTTGTCTTTATTTTTATTCATTTAGTGCTTTCAGTGACAAGGTCTGGCTGTGTTAGGTTGTAGACACTCCTGGGATCCTGGACCACCCTCTGGAGGATAGGAACACCATCGAGATGCAGGCCATCACTGCCCTGGCCCACCTCCGTGCTGCGGTCCTGTATGTGATGGATTTGTCTGAGCAGTGTGGGCATGGGCTGAGGGAGCAGCTAGAACTCTTCCAGAACATCAGACCTCTCTTCATCAACAAGGTGTGTGTGGTCACTCATGTTTTGCTTCATATTAATGATTTCATTATTTTTCTTCCTTGCCTAGCCTCTCATAGTTGTAGCCAACAAATGTGATGTGAAGAGAATAGCTGAACTTTCTGAAGATGATCAGGTAAATCACGTTAATATTTTGAATATTTCTTAATACATCTCTCGTTTTTTCTTTGCATTCCCAGAAAATATTTACAGATTTGCAGTCTGAAGGATTCCCTGTAATAGAGACCAGCACCCTGACTGAGGAAGGTGTTATTAAAGTTAAAACAGAGGTCAGTGCTGCCTTAAGTCAGGTATTAGTCTTTTGTGACTGTGCCTTCTTTTTTACGTTATTAGGCTTGCGATAGGCTTTTGGCTCATCGAGTGGAAACCAAAATGAAGGGAAATAAAGTGAATGAGGTGCTGAATAGACTGCACCTGGCTATCCCAACCAGGAGGGACGATAAGGTAAGACGGCCCCTGGGACAGCCGTGGGCTCATCACATAAATATTTTATATGGGATCTTCTCAGGAGAGGCCCCCTTTCATCCCTGAAGGAGTGGTGGCTCGCAGGAAGAGGATGGAAACTGAGGAGTCCAGGAAGAAGAGGGTATGCTGCCGAAGCTCTCGCCCAGTGTTCTCGAAGCTGATGATAATTTCTCTTTCTATTGCAGGAACGAGATCTTGAGCTGGAAATGGGAGATGATTATATTTTGGATCTTCAGAGTAAGGGCCAGAGTGTGATCATTATTATAAAATGTAAACGTAACCACCTTTTTTTTAACTTTAGAGTACTGGGATTTAATGAATTTGTCTGAAAAACATGATAAGATACCAGAAATCTGGGAAGGCCATAATATAGCTGATTATATTGATCCAGCCATCATGAAGGTTTGTGTCACTTTTTAAATTGCGGATTGTTTAATTTTGCTTCATTACAACTCCATTTTTAAAGAAATTGGAAGAATTAGAAAAAGAAGAAGAGCTGAGAACAGCTGCTGGAGAGTATGACAGTGTATCTGAGAGTGAAGACGAAGAGATGCTGGAAATCCGACAGCTGGCAAAGCAAATTCGAGAGAAAAAGAAGTTGAAAATTCTGGAGTCCAAAGAAAAGAATACACAGGGACCCAGGATGCCGCGAACTGCTAAGAAGGCAAGTTTGTGTCTTTCCAAAGCAGTGTGATCTTAAAGCTAATATTTCTTTTTATCCTTCTCAGGTTCAGAGGACAGTTTTGGAGAAGGAGATGCGTAGTCTTGGTGTTGACATGGACGATAAAGACGATGTGAGTGTGGGGGCGGTTCATGTGTTTATGTGGAGCGCTGAGCATTGCTTCCCCTGCTTTGCAGGCCCATTACGCAGTCCAGGCAAGAAGATCCCGGAGCATCACTAGGAAAAGAAAGCGGGAAGACTCTGCTCCCCCGTCCTCTGTGGCCCGGAGTGGGAGTTGCTCTCGAACTCCACGTGACGTTTCTGGTCTTAGGGATGTCAAGGTCAGTCTCTGTGTTGTGTAATGTAATAAAATGAACATACTTTATTTTTTTCTCCTCCTTTTAGATGGTGAAGAAAGCCAAGACTATGATGAAGAATGCTCAGAAGAAGATGAATCGGTTGGGGAAGAAAGGGGAGGCGGATAGACACGTGTTTGATATGAAGCCCAAGCACTTGCTGTCTGGGAAGAGGAAAGCTGGTAAAAAGGACAGGAGATAGTATCCGTTTGGTTGGCGTGGCTTCGCTAGAGTGTTGCTGTTTATTTCCTGGTTTGGCACAGTATGGTTTCATGAAATTGGAGCTCTGTATAAACTGAAAAAGACAAAATAAGTAAAGCACTTGTTGCTTTGCTGAAAACTATGGTTAACCCTATATAGGTGTGGGAAATTTTTGTCACTGCATAATATTACAAATATTTTGAGTAGACAGTGTTTCCACATTTAATGGAGTATCAGTTGCTTCAGATTTTCAGAACTGGGAAGATTTACTGGTTTAACTAGGTTGTTTTTGATGGAGAAAAACCTTATTTTCTTTTGTAAGAGCTGGGAGCAAACACGTTTATGAGTGTGTCGGAATCCCGTGCTTAAAATACGCTCTTAAATTATTTTCTAGTCTTATTTTACAATGTCTCATTGTAGTCTGTCTTCAACTATTTTATCCAAAATAAACCTCCAGAAGAAAGTAGTTTTCATTTACTTAGCTCATGTTTTGGTTTAGTTATAGTCGCTATGGATTTGGCCAAATAAAAAGGCAAACAACATGACATTTCTATTTTGTTTTAAAGCAAAAATACTTTTGGGGGAGTAAAATGTTGCTGGAGGCATTAGGCAATTAAATATGGGCATTCTCCTATTTCTGTGGCCCGTCCCTGAAGTTACATGTTCAGTAAAACACAAAAACACCGCCAATGCCACCTCAAAAGCACCTGCTGGGGAGCGTTGGGGTGAAGAGCTGTGGGGTCGGAGGGACCTGCCCAGGGGTCCGTGTGCTCCTGGAGCTCCAAAGACACACAGGGGTCCAAGAGCCACCACGGATAAGTTATCAAGTCACACAATCAACATTATAGCTGAGGAAAGGACTTTAGTTAATCACACTTCTGGATTACATGTGGCAATTTTAAAAATTTACCAGGGCTGGGCTGGGCGCAGGGGCTCAAGCCTGTAGTTCCAGCACTTTGGGAGGCCGAGGTGGGCAGATCAGGAGGTCAGGAGTTCGAGACCAGCCTGGCCAACATGGTGAAACCCCATCTCTACTAAAAATACAAAAATTAGCCATGCGTGGTGGTGGGCATCTGTAATCCTAGCTGCTCGGGAGGCTAAGGCAGGAGAATTGCTTGAGCCCAGAGGCGGAGGTTGCAGTGAGCCGAGATCGTGCCACTGCACTCCAGCCTGGGTGACAGAGAGAGACTCCGTGTGAAAAAAAAAAAAAAAATACCAGGTCTGGTTTTTGAAATTCTTTCTCCGTATTAAACACCAAAACTTAACATATAGTTTACTTTGTGTTAAACAACAACAGTATGGCCGGGCGCGGCAGCTCATGCCTGTAATCCCAGCACTTTGGGAGGCCGAGGCAGGCGGATCACGAGGTCAGGAGATCGAGACCATCCTGGCTAACACGGTGAAACCCCGTCTCTACTAAAAATACAAAAAATTAGCTGGGTGTGGTGGCGGGCGCCTGTAGTCCCAACTACTTGGGAGGCTGAGGCAGGAGAATGGCTTGAACCCGGGAGGCGGAGCTTGCAGTGAGCCAAGATCGCACCACTGCACTCCAGCCTGGTCGACAGCGAGACTCCATCTCAAAAAAAAAAAAAAAATACCAGGTCTGGTTTTTGAAATTCTTTCTCCGTATTAAACACCAAAACTTAACATATAGTTTACTTTGTGTTAAACAACAACAGTATGTTTTAAAGCAAGTATGTCTTTATTTGTAAGCATATTACTGAAACGATCAAATGAACAGAAGTGGATAAACGTCGAGTCACTTGGCTGAGACCATACGCATCTTCCGTACTGCTTGTATTAGGATGCAAGATTGAATGTGTCTTTTTTTTAAAAATGCAGCCTTGTGTTGCACTCTGAAATAAGTGATTTAAAAAGAAAAACATGATACAGAGATCCCATCCTGACCTTGGAGGCTTGGATAAAGCTGTGGGGAGACAGCCTCATGGTCCAGCCAGGCTAGTCCGCCTGCTTCAGGACTCTCAAGATCTCCCCAAGACTTTCAGGATCAGCTGCTGTTAATCAAACAAGTGCTTATAAAATGGAAATTGGGACAAAGGAAATGTTAAATTTCCTCCCTGCAACCAGGCAGATGAGAAATATGGAAATAAGGAAAAGGGAAAATGAAGATATGACAAAGTTGATGAAAAGGTTGAAATAGTGATTTATACATGATGGGCAATCAAGTGCCCCTTTTGCCCTGTTTTTTGGAGAGGGTGTATCATTGCCTCAATGGTGCGTCTGCCTGCACTGAGGGCATTACACATGGCTGACTCGACCTCCCTGCCTCTCACACTCTGTGTATTTTGTGAAGCTCCACAAACGGGGTCACGTCATCCAGGTGAGGCCACCACCGGTACAGAAACCTCTCGGCAATGGTTCTTAGCCAGGGGGTGACTTTGACTTCACCCCTCGCCTCCCTCTCCAGCAGCTCCCACAGCTCCTCCTGGGACAGGTAGAGGATGCTTTTCGTTTCACTGGGATCCGGGTTCAGAGTGACGTTTTTCCTCACAAGCAGAAGGTAACAAATTTCATGCTCTCCCCAAATTCTGTCTGATTTTGCCTTGTGGTGATAGATTGTCATGAACACAATGTCCTCTGGAGAAATCTATTGACAGAAATTGGTGCAGTGTTAACAACGCTAATGTAAAACACAGAATTTACAGAAAAATAGAGAAAATAAACACATTTGTTTTCCTCAGAAAATGAACACTTTCTTTGGTAATTGATAATTTCCA